AATTTCACAGTTTTTTGTTTTTTGTTTTTTTTCTGCATGATTTTCCTCTGATCTTTCTCTTACAGTAAGAAGAGTAGAAGTGTGTCCCCAGAGTGTTTTTAAGCAGGTTAGGGTTTATCATAATTGAAAGGAATTGGTATCTTAGCTCTTTAGAATTTCTACGTTGCCACTTTTTTCTAGGGAAAGCTCAACGGCCTAAAGTAATATTTATTCAGTTCATTTGGCAGTTGAAGTAAAATGTGTGTGTGTGTGTGTGTGTGTGTGTGTGTGTGTGTGTGAAAAGTGTGCAGGAAGACTCAGCTTTTTGAATGACCAGTGCCATCACCCACAGTTCAGTAAAGCCCAGCACATTATGTTAAGATTTAAGGAATCTACAAATTGGCTTAATAGATCAGTCCTGTGTTCATTAGAACAATTCAGTACTCTTGCCAGTTCATAGGCCCATTATCTGGCCAATTATAGGCCAAATGGTCACTTAGTTTGAGTATATATAGTAATCTAGTATCTCCGTTCACTTGCGTCCCATCCCCCCAAATACATATTTAATTTTTTTTTTTTTTTTTTGAGACCGAGTCTCACTCTGTTGCTCAGGCTGGAGTGCAGTGGCATGATCTTGGCTCACTGCAACCTCCACGTTCAGGGTTCAAGCAATTGTTGTGCCTCAGCCTCCCAAGTAGCTGGGACTACAGGGGTGTGTCACCACACCCAGCTAATTTTTTTGTATTTTTAGTAGAGACGGGGTTTCACCATGTTGCCCTGACCAGTCTCAAACTCCTGGGCTCAAGCAGTCCACCTGCCTCGGCCTCCCAAAGTGCTAGAATTATAAGGGTGAGCCACTATGCCCAGCCTAGTAATTCTTAATGGCCTGGAAGCTTTTCCAAATATCTGTAACAAAGGTCTTTAATCTAGGGTCCTTTGGATACCATAATGAGCCTTTAGAGGGACCAAGAACCTACTAAAATTACATGAAGACTTTTGTGTTCAGCTGTGTGTGTGTGTGTGTGTGTGTGTGTGTGTGTGTGTGTGTGTACTTAAGGTCTGGTCCCATAGCTTTCATCAGATGCTTAGAGATCCAAGACCTGGCATATTTACAGTCATGGCCCAAACTGAAGATCCACATATACTTCATCCACTTTAATACCAAATTTATTGCGACCCTTCACTCAGTCTTACGTACTTGTACATAGAACTCAGTCTACTTATTTTTGTTCTATTTAAGTGTTCTAACCTGTCATCACTATTAAATAGTGGAATTTGAATTTTTTTTGTTTTTTAAACAAATTTGTAGGGGGCAGATTCTCTTTTCTTGGGTTTTTCTTTCAACTTAGTAAGGCCTTGGCATAATGAATCGCACATTTATAGATGTAAAAATTACTTAACTATGAAAGCATGCAGTGGGGTCAAGTTCTCCAGCACATAGCGGACTTGGAAATTTAAGCCAAAAAGACAGTTTTGGTAATTTGGCTACTCCAGTTACATGTTTTAACTCCTTGAGGTTGTATGGTTTATTTCACATTGGCATGGTTTTGCAACATTCTGCAAATTATGTTTAGTTTATGATAGTATCCAAACACATAAAAGTAGTGTAAATGTTTTAACATTTTTTGCTCAGTTAATGTGAATTTGGCAGGAAATACTGCGATAATTTAGGACTGCTCCGTTTTCAGTCAAGATCTGAAATAAAATGTTCAATTCCTAAATGGAAATTTAAGATGTTTGTTTTAAAGCTAGGAGTAATATTTTTTTTATTTACATGAACTACTCAGCTAAAATCATTACATATGAAATAGAAGTATTTTCTTCACATTTTTTTTATGTGCAGTAAGATTATACTGAAGAAACCCATTTAAAAGTTTCATTCTGGGATCTACAGTTTATATACAGGTACTATAAAATATTTAAGAATTTGGGAAATAATGCATTTTCTCCCTTAATGTTCTTTCTGCAGGATAACTTCAAACTAATGTGTACTAATGCCATGATTTACAATAAACCAGAGACCATTTATTATAAAGCTGCAAAGAAGCTGTTGCACTCAGGAATGAAAATTCTTAGCCAGGTAAAGGAAACTCTTTGTCATAAATAATAGTTCATATAATAAGAATATTTTCGAATATGTTTAGGAAAGAATTCAGAGCCTGAAGCAGAGCATAGACTTCATGGCTGACTTGCAGAAAACTCGAAAGCAGAAAGATGGAACAGACACCTCACAGAGTGGGGAGGACGGAGGCTGCTGGCAGAGAGAGAGAGAGGACTCTGGAGATGCCGAAGCACACGCCTTCAAGAGTCCCAGCAAAGAAAATAAAAAGTAAAAGATCTTTGGGATGTTAAGGTCAAACTTTTTTTTACTTAGTATTAATGTATATTTTCAGGAAAGACAAAGATATGCTTGAAGATAAGTTTAAAAGCAATAATTTAGAGAGAGAGCAGGAGCAGCTTGACCGCATCGTGAAGGAATCTGGAGGAAAGCTGACCAGGCGGCTTGTGAACAGTCAGGTGATTGAGCTTTGCCTTTTCTTTTCTCTACCTCATTCCATCTGAATACTTTGGGTCATTGCAGTGCGAATTTGAAAGAAGAAAACCAGATGGAACAACGACGTTGGGACTTCTCCATCCTGTGGATCCCATTGTAGGAGGTAGGATCAGAGTAAAACTGTGCATGAACTTGCCTCCTTCACTGTGCTCTGTTTTATGTTGTAGAGCCAGGCTACTGCCCTGTGAGACTGGGAATGACAACTGGAAGACTTCAGTCTGGAGTGAATACTTTGCAGGGGTTCAAAGAGGATAAAAGGAACAAAGTCACTCCAGGTGAGGCTCCTGCATAGGAGTCATTTTTTCTCAATAGTGTTACAGTATTTGATTTTTTCAACAGTGTTATATTTGAATTATGGGCCCTACAGTTCTTATGCACCGCATTATGACTCCACATTTGCAAATATCAGCAAGGATGATTCTGATTTAATCTATTCAACCTATGGGGAAGACTCTGATCTTCCAAGTGATTTCAGGTGAGTTTCCAGTTAATATTCTGATTACATTTTTATGTGAGACTTTCCTAACTGTCTCTTGCAGCATCCATGAGTTTTTGGCCACGTGCCAAGATTATCCGTATGTCATGGCAGATAGTTTACTGGATGTTTTAACAAAAGGAGGGCATTCCAGGACCCTACAAGAGATGGAGATGGTAAGAACACTGCTAATGAAAACAGGGTAATTTCCTAAAAAGCTGTTTTTCTTCATCCTTATAGTCATTGCCTGAAGATGAAGGCCATACTAGGACACTTGACACAGCAAAAGAAATGGAGGTGATTTTATTTTACACTTTACAAGAAATATTGCGCCAGTAATTGCCTGTTTTTCCTTTTGAAGCAGATTACAGAAGTAGAGCCACCAGGGCGTTTGGACTCCAGTACTCAAGACAGGCTCATAGCGCTGAAAGCAGTAACAAATTTTGGCGTTCCAGTTGAAGTTTTTGACTCTGAAGGTAAGTGTCTCCAGAGGGTTTGATTGAAACACAACAGAAGTGTGTCTGTTTTCTTACCACACAGAAGCTGAAATATTCCAGAAGAAACTTGATGAGACCACCAGATTGCTCAGGGAACTCCAGGAAGCCCAGAATGAACGTTTGAGCACCAGACCCCCTCCGAACATGATCTGTCTCTTGGGTCCCTCATACAGAGAAATGCATCTTGGTATGTTTTGCCTCCCATAAGAGGAGAGTCACTTTAGTATCTGGAACTTTGTTTTTCTTTTTAGCTGAACAAGTGACCAATAATCTTAAAGAACTTGCACAGCAAGTAACTCCAGGTGATATCGTAAGCACGTATGGAGTTCGAAAAGCAATGGGGATTTCCATTCCTTCCCCCGTCATGGAAAACAACTTTGTGGATTTGACAGAAGGTACGTGCCCTGTTTTCTCTGGGAAAGCAGAAATGTTGAATTAAGTGATGTCTTTTTCTTTCAGACACTGAAGAACCTAAAAAGACGGATGTTGCTGAGTGTGGACCTGGTGGAAGTTGAGGCTGCCTGGTATTTGATTATATATTATGTACATACTTTTTCATTCTTAACTTAGAAATGCTTTTCAGAAGATATTAAATATTTGTAAATTGTGTTTTTAATTAAACTTTGGAACAGCGAATTTGGATGTTCCAGAGGTTGGACTTGTATTAGGTAATAAAGCTGGACCTGGGACTCGTGAGGAAGGAATGTGCTTGGGGCTGTTGCCATACCTGTGCAGCATTCTTTCAAAATAGTGCCTTCCAATGCTTCTTCCTTATGTCCCACAGACAGGATCATCACTAAGAAGCGTTCTTAAAACGGCCCCATCCAGTGAGATTTTCCGTTATACGAACATACTTGAAATAATTTTAGAATTTACTACTGTGGTTCTGCCCCTGCATACCCAGTGGGAATGATGCCCTTGTATGGGTAATTAGGCACCTCCCACCCACCCCTGACAAAAGCACACTGGGAGTTTTATAGCACTGTCACATGGCTAGTGTTCTTTTTTGGTTTTTTCCGTTTTTTAAAGAAAGAGGAGTTACTTAGTACTATAGCAAAGTAATAAGCCAAATAAGATAAACTAAGTCATCCTTGAATAGATCAGGGAATTACCAGATTACCAAAAGGTGACATTTCTACTTTACTTACTGTTTATCTGAAATACAAAGGTCAAGTACCCAAGGAGTTGAACTCTAAGTAGGAGACCACAAGATTCATGGCCCCCTTTTATCAGCAAGCTGAGATAAATGGTGATTTTGCTGAATCGGTATAGAACCTGTTATACACAAGGGAAAAAAATCAGGATGGAGATAGATAGATAGATAGCCTTGTTCAGTGAACAAATTAAGTTTGAAGGCCCTTATACAATCCTTCTATAAATCACCCAGGCAGGAAGCCATTTGATTTCTATTATTTTCCTGACTTTGAAAATTAATTAGTATTTAGGAAGAACAAATAGGGTAAAGGAAAATTAATTCCCTCAAAAGACTTAAAATCTTATGCTAAAAGAGTCAAATTTTCAAGTTGTTTGAGTCTACTTTTAATCTCTAGTGAGTTCATGAGGACCACGAAAATAAAATACCTTCAGATATTTGAGTTTTTCAAATTGCTAATTTAATGTATAAAAAGCAGCTAAACACTGGTACTTTATAAAAATGAAACAGCATTTTGAAACAAATGTTACAGATCTATAAATATTCATTATATAGAATAAACCCTAGTTACTTGCATGCACCACCTCAAATCATATTTCTTTACACTGACCTATTATATACACAAAGTATACAGTGGTTAATGATCTTCTCTTCTGTTTGTTTGTTTGTTTGTTTGTTAGGAAATTTCCTCAATAAGCCAGAAAACCTTAGGTATTATTTTCACAAAAGTTAACTCAGGAGAAATTGTAAGGAAGTCCTTGACCCATGGAGAAGGTCACTGTTTGTTTGTTTGTTAGATACGTGTGTCTGTCATAAAACAAAATGACACCAGTAATTACTTGGTAATTTAAAAACAAGTTCATAAAAAGAAAATACCTGCAGGTAATTTTTATGGTCAGTTATATTCTATAACCTGAACACTGAAAACTAAAAACTTTTACTTACAAACTATTATTATCTGAGCACAGCACAGTGCTTTGCTTTAATTGGAAATAAAAATGCATGAGTGAGTGGTAGTCAGTTATTTGTTAAACTCCCAACTGGGGTTTCTGTTGTTACTGAAGAAAAAAACAAATATTCCAAGAGTACAAATATGCTGACCTCAGAGAGGCCCAGTGCACTAATGTGTTTCTATGTTATATTAGCAACAGAAACCTTCCTGACTTGCCAGGAGAGCCCCCGCCGGGCAGCCCTGGTCACTGCTAGATCTTGAGAGCACAGATTTCAGTATAGTATTCATGTGAAACCAGCCCTTCATGTAAAAAGTTTTGGTGTGTAAAAAAGGCAACTTAAGCGAGGCTAATTGCCCTTACCAGCATTGTTGCCATGAAATTCCTTTATACAGCAAGTTCTTCTATTCATACTGATTCCACTTATGTGCAGCACATGAGAGCTGCCACTAGTCTACCCAGCACCTTTGTGCAAATTAGAATACACCTGCCCTTCCTCGGGCTGATAAAGCCACACGACACAGCACAGGCAGACAGGTTCAATTTTCGTTCCCTCCACCGCCACCCCCGCACTTAGCTGTACTCTTAATTTGCAGCCCGGGGCAACTCATCCCAGGACCCCAACAAGTCTGGTCAGTCACCCAATCTGCAACCCTGTATAATCATCTTGTAAAGGCTCCTGTATGCAAGACTTTGTGTAGAACTTTACGGGGTTCATGGGGACACCTAGCTAAGAATCCCTGCTATGTAGGGAAACTGAGTGCATTAGAAATCCTGGCGATGCTCTGGTGATGAGGCCACCGGTTAAGTCTTCCGGTTATGAAGTCCATTCAGAAAAAGTCACGGGCAGTTTGGTCATTTCTCACCCTGTTGTTACAGTTAGGTTGACTTTCAATTCCTTGGGAAGTTGAAGCACAGTAAGACACATCCCCAAAACCTGGCTTTTTGCATTTGCCTTGACTCACGCAGTTTCAGAGCAAGAACGGCTCAGCATTTGTGAGGGGGCGGGCTTCCCAGATCCAGGAGCCTCTGCATGCACCCATGCGGAGTAGATCCTTCTAGTTTTGAAGCTCTCCAGAGTTAGCTGTGAAGACTAAAGGAAAGAAGAGATGCACTCACAGGTTGTCCAAGTTGTCTCTAAACAGACTCCATTCCTTTCTGGTAAGAAAAGTAAGATACAGTTGAAGGACGGCAGGGGAGAACGCAAAGATGTGTGAGTAATCAAGGAAGAGGTGAAAGGCCGCACCTTACTTTCAAAGCACCTCTCTCCAGAATGCTTGCCTCACAAGCTGCCTCATTCAAAGGCAAGGCTCTGCTGCTCCCCGCCTTCTTGCTGTGACCACATTCCTCAGGACTCTATCCCCACAGCCAGCTGACCCCATAAGCTGATGCTAGACAGTAGTCCTCCTTACATGTCAGTGGTTAAAAAGGCAGAGCATACACTGGAGGGAAGAGATTTATGTCTAGTGTCTGAAAAGTCATTCAAAAGGATAAAAACCCCATTAATGTATTCATTTAAAACAAACATGCCAGACAAGGCAAAAAGTAACAGTGTTAATTGTGGTGTTTTTCTCTCTACCTGTTTGAAACCGTTTACAGATGTAAAACACCCCTTTCAGCTTCATTTACCAGAATGCCTCTGTGAGAAATGCTGTCATTGCCAGGCCCACCAGGGAGAGGGAGTCTCCAATCCGTGCT